TAAAACCAAAAGGGGTCCTAGGTCTTGAGACAAGAAAGGCGAGGTCATGGCAGAGGTGAGAGATGGGTGGTTGTGGTCAAAGCCTGCAGCTCTGAATCATGGAAGTAGGGCTGTCTCTAGTGATTCAAGCTACAAAGTGTGCTCCCATGGGTGCTGCAGGAGCCTGAGGAATGGTGAAGTCAAAGGAAATTGGAGGGCCGGGTTGGTCACCTGTTATCCCTTTGGGAGGCTGAGGTCTGGAGATCGCTTGAGCCCAGGAGTTTGAGACCAACCTGGGCCAACATAGTGAGTGCCCATCTCTAGAAAATATTAGCCGGGTTGCTGGGAGCGTTAACTCACTCCTGTAGTCCCAGCACTTTGGGAGGTCGAGGCAGGAGGATCACTTGAGCCCAGGAGTTTGGTGAGACGCCCATCTGTACCAAAACAACAACAAAATGTATTTAATAACTGGGTGCGGTGGTGTGCACCTGTAGTCCCAGCTACTCAGGAGGCTGAAGCCGGACGGTCGCCAGATCTCAGGAGGTAGAGGCTGCAGTGAGCTGTGATTGTGCCACTGTATTCCAGCCTGGGCAACAAAGGGAGACCTTTCTCAAAAATAAATAAACAGATAAATAAATAAAAAATTAAAAATAAAACAAAGGACATTGGAATTGAGCTTGGGTAATTGTGAGTTGATCAAATTAAATGGCAATTCACAGAAATGTTAATATTAAAAGAAGCCTAGTATAGAGGAAACAAAGGTAGGCTGGGATCTGGAGATCTGGGCTTTATTTGCCGTTCTACTTCAGCAACAAAAATTCGCCGCTTTGGGGAAGACATGACCTTTCTCTGGGGTTGAACCAGAAGACTTCCCAGGACTCTTCCTGCTCCAAAAGATAGGGCTTTTTAGGATAACAGCGAGGGACTGGGTCATGACGAGGACTCCTCCTGCCGGTCTCTCTCTTTCCAGAAAGGCTTCCGGAACCTTTCTGCATTGCCTTCTGCCCGGACGTGCGGAAGCGAAGGCCGGAAGTCCTTAGCCGGTAGCTTCCGGGTTTCCTGGGCTACTACGATGGCGATGAGTTTCGAGTGGCCGTGGCAGTATCGCTTCCCACCCTTCTTTACGTGAGGCTCAGACCCCAAGAAGCACCGCTGTGTAATTCTGCGCCCCACTCCCTTCACCCGGCAGGTTACAACCGAATGTGGACACTCGGCAGAAGCAGCTGGCCGCCTGGTGCTCGCTGGTCCTGTCCTTCTGCCGCCTGCACAAACAGTCCAGCATGACGGTGATGGAAGCTCAGGAGAGCCCGCTCTTCAACAACGTCAAGCTACAGCGTATCCTCCCTCAGGCTCTTCCACAGCCCATAATGTGTATGCCGTTCCCTTAACCTTAAACCAGGAAAGCTTCCTGTGGAGTCGATCCAGATTGTATTAGAGGAACTGAGGAAGAAAGGTGGGTTCAGTTCCCCAGATTCCTTATTTTTCTGGTTATGCTTTCATAAGTATCTGTTTTACAGGGAACCTCGAGTGGTTGGATAAGAGCAAGTCCAGCTTCCTGATCATGTGGCGGAGGCCAGAAGAATGGGGGAAACTCATCTATCAGTGGGTGAGATCATTATTCTGCCAAGTATTCAACAGTCTAATTCACTCCTCATTTTCTGTATTCACAGGTTTCCAGGAGTGGCCAGAACAACTCCGTCTTTACCCTGTATGAACTGACTAATGGGGAAGACACAGAGGATGAGGGTAATGCCTTTCCCTTCCCACTCATAGTTAATCTGATTGTCTCTGCCTATCTCTCCCTGTTCAGAGTTCCACGGGCTGGATGAAGCCACTCTACTGCGGGCTCTGCAGGCCCTACAGCAGGAGCACAAGGCCGAGATCATCACTGTCAGCGATGGCCGAGGCGTCAAGTTCTTCTAGCAGGGACCTGTCTCCCTTTACTTCTTACCTCCCACCTTTCCAGGGCTTTCAAAAGGAGACAGACCCAGTGTCCCCCAAAGACTGGATCTGTGACTCCACCAGACTCAAAAGGACTCCAGTCCTGAAGGCTGGGACCTGGGGATGGGTTTCTCACACCCCATATGTCTGTCCCTTGGATAGGGTGAGGCTGAAGCACCAGGGAGAAAATATGTGCTTCTTCTCGCCCTACCTCCTTTCCCATCCTAGACTGTCCTTGAGCCAGGGTCTGTAAACCTGACACTTTATATGTGTTCACACATGTAAGTACATACACACATGCGCCTGCAGCACATGCTTCTGTCTCCTCCTCCTCCCACCCCTTTAGCTGCTGTTGCCTCCCTTCTCAGGCTGGTGCTGGATCCTTCCTAGGGGATGGGGGAAGCCCTGGCTGCAGGCAGCCTTCCAGGCAATATGAAGATAGGAGGCCCACGGGCCTGGCAGTGAGAGGTGTGGCCCCACACCGATTTATGATATTAAAATCTCAACTCCCACTGCCTGCCTCTTAAATTACTACAGTACTGGA